CCAGCACTTTGGAAGGCTGAGGCAAGAGGATCGCTTGAGGTCAGGAGTTTGAGACCAGCCTAGCCAACATGGCAAAACCCAGTCTCTACAAAAAATACAAAAATTAGCCGGGCGTGGTGGCAGGAGCCTGTAATCCCAACTACTCCAAGGCTGAGGTGGGAGAATCCCTTGAACCCGGAAGGAGGAGGTTGCAGTGAGCTGAGATCGCACCACTGCACTCCAGCCTGGGTGACAGAGTGAGACTCTGCCTCAAAATCAATCAATCAATCAATCAATCAATCTATGTTTAGGGCGCCAAGGGCAGACATTCCTGGTGATGGATATAAGCATTACAGAGTTCTATGGGAACGTCTTCACGTTTTCTTGTAATCCTGGCAGTTTATCTCTGTGGCAACATTTGGAGATAATGCCTTCAGTGGAAATTTCAGGTGATTTGTGAAAGTTAGGCCTGCAATCCTCCTTTCCCCCTCCCCCCGGCCCCCACTCTGCTCCCCCAGGACGCTCTGTCATTGTTCTAGCCCAGTGTGAGTTTGTGTGTGAGTGTGTGCCTATTTAACCTTTGGACTCTCTGTACTGGTGTAATCTGGTCAAAGTGAATATCAAGGGCAGAGGAGGACAAGGAGGAGCAGGAGGAGAAGGAGGATGAGGAGCAGGAGGAGGAGCAGGAGGAGGAGGAGCAGGAGAAAGGAGGAGAAGCAGGAGCAGGAGGAAGAGGAGCAGGAGAAGAAGGAGCAGAAGGAGGAGGAGCAGGAGGAGGAGAAGGAGGAGGAGCAGGTGGAGGAGGAGGAGCAGGAGGAGGAGAAGCAGGAGGAGCAGAAGGAGAGGAGGAGCAGGAAGAGGAGGAGAAAGAGCAGGAGGAAGAAGAGGAGGAGAAGCAGGAGGAGGAGGAGGAAGAGCAGGAGGAGGAGGAAGAGCAGGAGGAGGAGCAGGAGGAGGAGGAGAAGGAGCAGGAGGAAGAGGAGGAGAAGCAGGAGCAGGGGGAGGAGGAGGAGGCAGAGCAGGAGGAGGAGCAGGAGGAGGAGGAGGAGGTGTCATCTGTGGACAATACCTGGAAGGGCAAGGGGTGGTGGGTGTCACTAAAAGGAACCAGCCCCAGCTACTTCACTGCAGGCTGGTGCCCTGGTGAAGGTGAATCAGTCAGAGGAGTGCTGACTGCCCATGGTAAGTACCAGCTGCCAGACAATTTCCCATTCTTCTTAAGAAACTGCCAAACTGTTTTCTCTAGGGGCTGCACCATATCATGGTTCCCACTAGCAATATATGAGAGTTCCAGTTGCTCCACAACCTCGCCAACATATGACAGGGTCAGTATGTTTTCCAAGAAGTTTTTGTGTTTGCCATAGAAACGGAACTGGCTCTTTTCAACAGTGCTGCAAGAGGATGGTTATTTAACGCTGGCCCCCAAGGAGGAAGGCACAGACCTTCCTCCTCCTGGAACATCCAAGGGCACTGGATCCTCTGTGTCCCTCTGAGATGGGGTGCCACTCCAGCAAGAGCACCACGGTGGCAGCTGAGTCCCAGAAGCTTGAAGAAGAGCGCGAGGGAAGAGAGCCAGGTCTGGAGACCGGCACCCAGGCAGCAGACTGCAAGGATGCCCCGCTGAAGGATGGAACCCCTGAGCCAAAGAGCTGAAATGCCTCTCTCCAGAGTCGGACCCTCACCTCCTTCCTGGAACTGCCTTTGGCCCCAGAACCATGAGACAATCCCCACCCTGAGAAGCTCCGATCACTGGGAGGAGAGAGAAAGCCTCCAGCTTTGGGATTCAGGCTTCAGAAGTTTTTAGCAGCCTTTGCTCATTGGAGAGGTGGGGAGGATAAGTCTATAAGGAATCCTATTTCCCCAGCTCTCCCACAGAGAGGACAAAAGAAGTCTTCACACGTTGTGGAACTTTCCTGCAACTTCTGGATGCAGACAAGCCTCAGAGCAGACTGTTCTGGCTCCAGTGAATATCGGCTGCCAAGCTGTGAGCATCCAGGGATCCCCGTCTGCCTGGCTTTCCTGAAGTCAGAAGGCGCCTTGGTCATACTGTGTGGGGTGTGTGGATCTCAGTTTGCTCTCTTTCTTTCTCCTTTTTTCAACAGCTGGCGGAGTAGCCAACACCCCTGACAGCAATGTGTTGCACTTGGCTCACTCCACACCCTATGAATAATTTTAATATTTAACTTGAAATGTTGTTAAGAAACTATGGAAAATATCAGGATCCCACTGGGATCCCGTAAATTGAAGGCAACAAGGTCTTGGTCCTCCAGTAAGGGGGGCATGGAGCCCTGGTGGGAAGGAAAGAAGAGAAATTTGTGTTCCTGATTCCTTAATCCCCAAGAAAGGTCCCTCTGCTAACATTCACATATCTCTTCCTAGCCAAAGTCTGTCCATTTCAACCCTCTAGCATCTGAGCTATCTGCATCCAGCTTTCAAAAATATTTCGCTGTTTACTAACATGTCTGTCAGCCTCTCTTTTCTCCCCCGCATGTGTTTTGTTTTTAAATCCACTCAAAAGCGTTTTCATTTGAAATCAAATAGACATGTTTGCAAATAAATGTTGACACAACACATTTGAAAGACAGAATTGGGGATCTGAGATTAAGAGTATCAGCAGAGAAGAGTGGGTGTAATTCTGTGGAACAGGAGTGAGAACAGAGGCGAGGGAGCCGTTGCTTTGTGCCAGGCGCCATGCTGAGGACTTTCCATAGACGGTTTAATGCCACCCAACTACTCCCATTTTATAGATGAGGAAATGGAGGAAATAAAGTCACTTGCCTGAGTTTGGGCAGCCAGGAAGGAGCAGAACCCACAGTTGAGCCCCAGCAGTTTGGCTTGGGAAACGCATGTAGAGTGCTTCTTAAAGCAGAGAGCCTTTCTCATGATTAAACTGAAATACTAGTCCCTTTATAGCCTGTGCATAGTGAGGACCATTTTTCTTTATTCACTGAGACCTACCTGCCTATTGAGAAGTATGTAACCGGTCAGCTTGGAGTTGCCCCACTGCAGGTTGGGTGATGCATTGAGGGACTTTTTATTTTTACTCTGGTGGTGGGGGACGGGGAGGGAGGAAGAGACGGAGAGGGAAGTGGGAGAAGGGAGGGAGGGAAGGGAGGAAAGATGAAGAAAGGGAGGAGGGAGAGGAGGGGGGAAGGGAGAGAAAGAGGAAAGAGGTAGGGAGAGGGAGAAGAGGAGGGAGGAGAGAGGGCAAGAAGAAAAAGGAGGAGGGGAAACAGAGGAAGAGAGGGAGGAGGGAAAGAAGGAGAGGGAGAGAAAGGGAAGAGGTAGGGAGATGAAAGAGCGGGGAGAGGCAGAATGGGAGAGGGAGAGAAGGAGAGGGGAGACGGAGGGAGGAAGGGAGAGAAAGGAGAGGGGTGAGGGAAAAGGGGTAGGGAGGAGGGAGGAAGAGAAAAATGGGGAGAGGGTGGGCGAGAAGGAAAGGAAGAAATCGAGGAAGTTGGAGGAATGAGGGATGAGGCAGGGAGGGAGAAAGGGAGGGCGAAGCAGTAAGGTGCTGCAAAGGACCCTTCTTTTTGGCCATAAAAACCTGAGAAACTGATTGAGATTCTTTTGAGCAATAAGGCAACTGCGGTGAGGAAAAAATAAGGAAGGAGGCACAAAAAGCAAAGCAGTTCAGCCTGAAATTGACTACAGAGCTTCCCTTTGCTTCAGCAGAGCCTGGAGGAGCAGGAGGGATGGGGGCCCTGTCAGCTGGCCCAAAGCCCTGCCCTGTCCCAGGGGTGCTAAGCTTGCTGCAGGCCAGGAAACAGGCCTGGGCTTGCAGCTGGGGATCAGGAAGTTTGGGGCCTCTTTGCACAGCTTACTGGGGATAGGCCAAGCTCTGGGAACTCCTTTCAATTTTTTTTTTTTTTAAGACAACTCTGTTTTTCTCCCTCCTCCCTACTAGTGGAAATTTACCTTGCAAAACAGGACTGTGCATGGTGAGAGCTGCTTGCAATGTCCACACTCAGGACTCTATGGAAAGAGTTCGCAGCTGGTGGTGAGGCTTTGAGGTGGGGCTGCCCTTATTTCACTAGCTCCTGAGGGGCAGAGCTCACTCAGCTTTTTACCAAATCAAAGGAAGGAAGCTTTAGGTCCTTCGAAGTTCAGAACCAGGGTGGTTTGTTTTGCTTCCTTTTGGAATGGAATAAAATGCTCATTTAATTAAATTCAAGTTCTCTGAGGGCTTTTAAAAACAGAA